TTGATTAACATTTCCATGATTATCTGAAGTCAGTAACATTGGATTATCTGGAAAGGGGTGCCACTGGTGAAATTCAGGTGTTTCAAACACATTTACCTGGATTCAGTCATCCCTGTACTTTTTCTTCTTCTTCTTTTTTTTTTTTTTTAAGAGAGAGGGACTTCCTGACATTAAAAAATGGTAAGAGAAAAAAGCACCTGATTTCTTATTACTGGTCCTATTTAAAACTTGACTTAGCTTTATTTTCACTTTCAATATTGCTTATAGGAAATAAATGTTAAGTTTTGAATCAAAATCGGCACCAGTAATTTTACCTGATTAAGTGCCTAAAATTTTGTACTTATTAATTTGCAAATGTTTAATCAGACATTACTAAACAAATAGGAAGATCTAAGGGATAGGCACAAATGGGGAATCATTACCCATTTATTTCAGATAGATTTCCCAAACTCTGTTAACAAACTGGCTAGTCATTTTAGGAACTGAGTCCATTTTTCTGGTAGCCTGGGTAAGACTCCTAATTATAAATTATGCTTTTTATGGTCCAATCATCCTCCTGTCCTCCAAAAGATCCAGTTTCAATGAGATGTTTGTGTTTTGAAAGAGAAGTATTTACTTGCCACCACCGCACCTCTGGGCAACAACGTTAGAGGATACATAGATATCCATAGACACACACACAAACACACACATATTTTATGGTTAATGAAAAAATAAAGAAAAGAGATGAGAAACAGAAACATATAAGCATGTAAAAAAAAATAAAAGCAAACAAAAACTCAAATTTCTTCCCTGACAAAATTACCCCTGAGAGACAGGTAGATGAAACAACATTCATGTCTGCTGCTCTATATTCATTTTGGAGGCGAAAGATACCTAAGCTAAGGGTGGAAGAGGGACAAACAAACCTGAGTTTCAGGAGTCTGGTGTGGAGGAACCAGCACTTTCAAGCTCCTTTAGTTTCCTGTCTTGATAAACAGGAAAATCCCCAACAGTCAACTCCCCACAAAGTGCATGTCCTTTCAATTTCGGTTCTCACAGACTCTTACTTGGATGTCTGTAAATCCGGCTGGACTTTCAGCTTCTAAGAACAGTCCGTTTCTCGAGGATCCAGGCGCAGGAGGACAGAGCAATGGGTGAGAGAACTCTTCACGCTGCAGTGCCCACACCAGGTAAGTTTGCTCTTAAGCTTTACCTTTCAAGTTATTCTACTGAGTATTTTTTTCTGGGTTACAGGTTATCCAGAATCTGAATCCATCATGATGGCCCCCATTTGTCTAGTGGAAAACCAGGAAGAGCAGCTGACAGTGAATTCAAAGGCATTAGAGATTCTTGACAAGATTTCTCAGCCCGTGGTGGTGGTGGCCATTGTAGGGCTATACCGCACAGGAAAATCCTATCTCATGAATCGTCTTGCAGGAAAGCGCAATGGTGAGTGTGGTCCTAGGACAGGAGCCATTTACTTACTGTTTGTTATTTTTCCTCTTCCCTGCAGGCTTCCCTCTGGGCTCCACGGTGCAGTCTGAAACTAAGGGCATCTGGATGTGGTGTGTGCCCCACCTCTCTAAGCCAAACCACACCCTGGTCCTTCTGGACACCGAGGGCCTGGGCGATGTAGAAAAGGTAAGGCAGAGAAACTTCACCGCTCATGGTTGCTCCTAAGTCTTTTGCTTTATATGCTTTCTAGAGTAACCCTAAGAATGACTCGTGGATCTTTGCCCTGGCTGTGCTTCTAAGCAGCAGCTTTGTCTATAACAGCGTGAGCACCATCAACCACCAGGCCCTGGAGCAGCTGCAGTATCCTTCTGGGAAGTGAAGAGCAGGTTTTAAGGGTGCTATCCTTCCTTAGCTGAGATCCCAGCTATGTGACTGAGCTAGCAGAGCTAATCAGGGCAAAATCCTGCCCCAGACCTGATGAAGCTGAGGACTCCAGCGAGTTTGCGAGTTTCTTTCCAGACTTTATTTGGACTGTTCGGGATTTTACCCTGGAGCTAAAGTTAGATGGAAACCCCATCACAGAAGATGAGTACCTGGAGAATGCCTTGAAGCTGATTCCAGGTATCAGAGCATGGCCTGGATGTGGGAAGGTTTTCAATGAGCCCTCTTTTTTACAATTCCACAGGCAAGAATCCCAAAATTCAAAATTCAAACATGCCTAGAGAGTGTATCAGGCATTTCTTCCGAAAACGGAAGTGCTTTGTCTTTGACCGGCCTACAAATGACAAGCAATATTTAAATCATATGGACGAAGTGCCAGAAGAAAATCTGGAAAGGCATTTCCTTATGCAATCAGACAACTTCTGTTCTTATATCTTCACCCATGCAAAGACCAAGACCCTGAGAGAGGGAATCATTGTCACTGGAAAGCGTGAGTCTTTTTTTGTCCCAAAGCATGTCTGTCTGTAAATTTTCCCTAAATATATGTGATTCAGGGCTGGGGACTCTGGTGGTGACTTATGTAGATGCCATCAACAGTGGAGCAGTACCTTGTCTGGAGAATGCAGTGACAGCACTGGCCCAGCTTGAGAACCCAGCGGCTGTGCAGAGGGCAGCCGACCACTATAGCCAGCAGATGGCCCAGCAACTGAGGCTCCCCACAGACACGCTCCAGGAGCTGCTGGACGTGCATGCAGCCTGTGAGAGGGAAGCCATTGCAGTCTTCATGGAGCACTCCTTCAAGGATGAAAACCATGAATTCCAGAAGAAGCTTGTGGTACTTTTAGCATTTATCCTTCCTGATTTCTGTTTCTACTGTTTTCTCTACATTTTTCTGGCAGGACACCATAGAGAAAAAGAAGGGAGACTTTGTGCTGCAGAATGAAGAGGCATCTGCCAAATATTGCCAGGCTGAGCTTAAGCGGCTTTCAGAGCACCTGACAGAAAGCATTTTGAGAGGAATTTTCTCTGTTCCTGGAGGACACAATCTCTACTTAGAAGAAAAGAAACAGGTTGAGTGGGACTATAAGCTAGTGCCCAGAAAAGGAGTTAAGGTGAGGAAAAGGGGAATGGGGGATGGATAACATGACAGGTCTTTGCTCTTTCTTGGTTCCTCAGGCAAACGAGGTCCTCCAGAACTTCCTGCAGTCACAGGTGGTTGTAGAGGAATCCATCCTGCAGTCAGACAAAGCCCTCACTGCTGGAGAGAAGGCCATAGCAGGTACAGGGGCAGGGCTCAGCTATCAGAGGGATTTTCTTCCCTCTCTAAAACCTTTGTGGAATAGCGGAGCGGGCCATGAAGGAAGCAGCTGAGAAGGAACAGGAGCTGCTAAGAGAAAAACAGAAGGAGCAGCAGCAAATGATGGAGGCTCAAGAGAGAAGCTTCCAGGAATACATGGCCCAAATGGAGAAGAAGTTGGAGGAGGAAAGGGAAAACCTTCTCAGAGAGCATGAAAGGCTGCTAAAACACAAGCTGAAGGTGAGTCTCCGTGAAGAATGGCAGTGCCTGAGATTTTCAAAAGTGGACTATTTCCCTTTTATAGGTACAAGAAGAAATGCTTAAGGAAGAATTTCAAAAGAAATCTGAGCAGTTAAATAAAGAGATTAATCAACTGAAAGAAAAAATTGAAAGCACTAAAAATGAACAGTTAAGGCTCTTAAAGATCCTTGACATGGCTAGCAACATAATGATTGTCACTCTACCTGGGGCTTCCAAGCTACTTGGAGTAGGGACAAAATATCTTGGCTCACGTATTTAAGAGCCTGAATATTCCAGGTAAGAAAATATAAAATGAGGTTTATTTTATTTTAATAACATAACACTGTTGCTCATTTTGTAAGTATATGTGTTATAGCAGTTTCATTCAAGAAAAGTTTAAAATTAAAAAGTGATTATCAAAGAATATCAGGGCCTGACATCCACAAAAAACAAACTTAATTTTGATTGAACTAATAATTTATAAACATGGGAAACAAGTCAGAAGTAGTGACATTATTCCTAGAAAAGATTTAAGGAAAGCAAAAAGACAACTGGTAAGATTAAGAAGCCATTAACCATTTGCAATTTATATTATAGTCACAGAAATAATTTCAGTTATGACTAGCTCTTGCCGATTAATGAGAAGAGAGCAGCTCCACAATTTTTAATTTTTTTAACTTTTATTTTAGATTCAGGGGTATATGTGCAGGTTTGTTACATAGGTAAACTGCATGTCATGGGGGTTTGGTGTGCAGATAATTTTATCACACAATTATTAATCATAATACCCAATAGGTTTTTTTCTGATCTTCTCCCTCCTCCCAACCTACACCCTCAAGTAGACCCCAGTGTCTCTTGTTCTCCTCTGAGTATCCATGTGTTCTCTTTGTTTGGCCCCCATTTATAAGTGAGAACATGTGGTATTTGGGTTTCTGTTCCTGTGTTAGTTTGCTTATGATAATGGCTTCCAGCTCCATCCATATTGCTACAGAGGACATGATCTTGTTGTTTTTTATGGCTGCATAGTATTCCATGGTGTTTGTATATACCACATTTTCATTATCCAGCCTATTATTAATGCACATTTAGGTTGATTCCTTATCTTTGCTATTGTGAACAGTGCTGCAATGGACATACACGTGCATGTGCCTTTATGGTACAATGATTTATATTTCCTTGGGATATGCATTCCTTTGGGAATAATGGGATTGCTGAGTTGAATGGTAATTCTGAGTTCTTTGAGGAATCACCAACCTGCTTTCCACAGTGGCTAAACTAATTTACACTCCCACCAACAGTGTATGTGTTCCATTTTCTCCACAACCTTGCCAGCATCTGTTATTTATTGACTTTCTAGTAACAGCCATTCTGACTGGTGTGAGATGGTATGCATTTCTGTAGTGATTAGTGATGATGAGTGATTTTTATATGCTTTTTAAATGCATATATGTCTTCTTTTGAAATGTGTTCATGTTCTTTGCCCACTTTCTTTTTAATGGGGTTGCTTGTTTTTCGCTTGTAAATTTTTTGAAGCTTCTTATAGATTCTGGATATTAGATCTTTGTTGGATGCATAGTTGGCAAATATTTTCTACCATTCTGTAGGTTGTCTGTTACTTTGTTAATTGTTTCATTTTGTTTTGTTTTTGTTTTTTGAAACAGGGTCTCACTTTGACACCCAGGCTGGAGTGCAGTAGCACAAACATGGGTCATTGTAGCCTCAACCTCCCAGGCTCAAGCAGTCCTTTCACCTCAACCCCCCACATAGCTGGGACTACAGGTGCTTACACCCAAGACCAGTTAATTTTTTGTATTTGTTTGTAGAGATGTGTTTTTCCATGTTGCCCAAGCTGGTCTTGAACTACTGAGCTCAAGCAATCTGCCTGCTTCAGCCTCCCAAAGTACTGGGATTTAGGCATGAGCCACCACATCTGGCCAATAGTTTCTTTTGATGTGCAGAAGCTCTTTAATTTAATTAGATCTCCTTTGTCAGTTTTTGTTTTTGCTGCAATTGCTTATGTTATCTTCATCATGAAATTTTAGCCAAGTCTTATGTCCAGAATGGTATTTCTTAGGTTATTTTTCAGAGTTTTTATAGTTTAATGTTTTATATTTAAGTCTTTAATCCTTCTTAAGTTGATTTTTGTATGCAGAGTAAGCTGGGGGCCCAGTTTCAATCTTCTGCATATGGCTAGCCAGTAATCCCAGCACCATTTATTAAATGGGGACTTCTTTCCCCATTGCTTGTTTTTGTCAGCTTTGTCCAAGATCAGATGATTGTAGGTGTACAGCATTATTTCTGGACTCTCTGTTATGTTCCATTTATCTGTGTGTCTGTTTTTCTACTAATACCATGCTGTTTTGGTTACTGTAGCTCTGTAGTATGGTTTGAGGTTTGGTAACTTGATGCCTCCCCTTTTGTTCTTTATGTTTAGGATTGCCTTGGCTAGGCTCTTTTTTGGTTCCATATGAATTTTAAAGTAGTTTCTAATTCTGTGAAGAATGTCATTGGTAGTTTGATAGGGATAGCATTGAACTATTTGCTCAACTCAACATTTTAGGAATTTATTTCTGCTGTCTAGTGCTCAAAACTTGCAGCTAGAATTGAGGGAAGAGAGAGACCTTCTTATATTGTTTTATATTGTTTGATACTCAGTACCTGTTTTAAGAAAAAACAACAAGGAAGTAAAACCAAAGACAGGCAGCCCAGCGCCAGGCCCAAAACCAGGCCTGGGCCTGCCTGGCCTAAACCCAGTAGTTAAAAATCAACTCATTGCCTGTAATCCCAGCACTTTGGGAGGCCGAGACGGGTGGATCACGAGGTCAGGAGATCGAGACCATCCTGGCTAACACGGTGAAACCCCGTCTCTACTAAAAATACAAAAATTAGCCGGGCATGGTGGCACGCGCCTGTAGTCCCAGCTACACGGGAGGCTGAGGCAGGAGAATGGCGTGAACCCAGGAGGCGGAGCTTGCAGTGAGTCGAGATCGCGCCACTGCACTCCAGCCTGGGCGACAGAGCGAAACTCCGTCTCAAAAAAAAAAAAAAAAAATCAACTCATAACTTAGAAACCGATGTTATTCATAGATTCCAGACATTGTATAGAAGAACATTTGGAAACTCACTGCCTTGTTCTGTTTCTCTCTGACCACCAGTGCATGCAGCCCCTGTCATGTACCGCCTGTTTGCTCAAATCAATCATGACCCTTTCATGTGAAATCTTTAGTGTTGTGAGCCCTTAAAAGGGACAGAAATTGTGCATTCAAGGAGCTTGGATTTTAAGGCAGCAGCTTGCTGATGCCACCAGCTGAAAAAAGCCCTTCCTTCTCCAACTCGGTGTCTGAGAAGTTTTGTCTGCAGCTCATCCTGCTACAGAATGAACTCCTTGTAATTCTACAAGATATGCCATGGGCCTTTTCACAGGGGACACAGGCTTCTTAAAACAACCCGGCTTCCTCACCCTATGTCCTTTATTTACAAAGCTGTGCTCCTATTCATGAGCATGGAATGTTTTTCCATTTGTTTGTGACATCTCTTATTTCTTTCAGGGGTATCTTGTAATTCTCATTATATATATCTTTTGCTTCCTTGGTTAGCTGTATTTTTAGGTATTTTAGTCTTCTTGTGGCAATTGTGAATGGGATTGCATTCCTGATTTGGCTCTTGGCTTAATGTTATTAACGCCACATTTTTTAAATAGACAAAAATATGAGATTAAAAATGTTGAATTTTACTAACAATAAAAGTTGTTCAAAGGAAAACTATAAGGTTCTTGTTTCAACTCTGTCATAGGAAGAACAGGACAGTGAGCTGGCACAGAGTTAGGGAAACTGACTGTGTCTCATATTGGCTAGTGAGAGTGATCTGTTGGAATTGTATATCAAAATTTTAATGTACATACATTTTGTCTAGCAATTCTACTATTGGGTATTTATATAGTACATATAAATATAAATGTATATGTTTAGTAAATATATACTTATAGTTAGTAAATATATTTTATATCTATTTAGTAAATATACTAAATGTCAGGCCTCTGAGCCCAAGCTAAGCCATCATATCCCCTGTGACCTGCATGTACATACGTCCAGATGGCCTGAAGCAAGTGAAGAATCACAAAAGAAGTGAAAATGGCCTGTTCCTGCCTTAACTGATGACATTACCTTGTGAAATTCCTTCTCCTGGCTCATCCTGGCTCAAAAGCTCCCCCACTAAGCAACTTGTGACACCCACCTCTGCCCGCCAGAGAACAACCCCCTTTGACTGTAATTTTCCTTTACCAACCCAAATCCTGTAAAATGGTCCCAACCCTATCTCCCTTCACTGACTGTCTTTTCGGACTCAGCCAGCCTGCACCCAGGTGATTAAAAAGCTTTATTGCTCACACAAAGCCTGTTTGGTGGTCTCTTCACACAGACACGA